CAGGTTTATCCCTATTATTCGTACTTCTCCCAAGCATTAATAAGAATAATAGGGATGGTGAGTCCCTGTTAAGGTTGCCAAAAGGTTTCCAAGGAAGCAACAAGTTAGGGGGGACTGGGTCTTCCATGGTTGATGCGAAGCTATAAGGGACTTGACTGTTCCATGCACCATTTCTTGAAGAGTAGTCTATTCTAAGGTTTCTGCCCAGCACAGGAATTTTGGAGATGACCAAAACACATCGCCTGTCTTCCGGAAGCTGACCTTTCTCAACGCGGACCTCCCCGCCCTGCTAACTCTTGTTTTAAAGTTTAAACAAGTGTCAGCGATGGTCTCTCCCCGCTTTGCTCTCCACACGCCTCTCTCCTGCAGCTCTGACTTCGTTGGTTTCCCAGCCAGGGCCCCTCACTGGGCTGTGAGCCTCCTGAGGGTAGGGCGACCTCCATACCTTCTTCTGCAACACCCAGGGTGTATGGAGGGGCCTCTGTTAGCTGGAAACTTTTGGGAGCAGCAAGGGACCAGCCCCATCAGCTCCACTTCAGAGCAGTTCCAATCCAGCTGGCTTCCACATCCCTAGGGTTCTTCCCTTTTTTGTCTCCCCTATTTCTTTTTTTGCTGGAAAGAATCAGGTCCCCTCACTCTCCCCAAATACAAACTGCATTAAAAGAACCCCCGAGCTGCCCCTGGGCCCAGGGACTTCTGCTAGGCTTGGTTCCCTTTCTCCTCTCGAAACTCTTCTATCATCGAGGAGACAATCTGGCTTCTGGCTTTTCCCTCTCTTTTTCTTGGCCTCTTTCTCTTTCTTCCCCCGCCCCTTCTCCCCATGTCACAGCCAGTCCCGACGCATCCCGCCCCCGCTCTGTCGCTTTAAGCTGGTCCCGCCGCCGCGCCCCGCCCTCACCCCTCCGCGCTCCGCGGCTCCCCGCCGCTTCTCCCGCTCCTCCCTTGCTCGGCCCTCTCCTCCTCCTCCCGCTCCTCCTCCCGCTCCTCCGCGCCGCCGCCAGCCCCGCTGCGCGCTCTGCTCTTCGCAGCTCCCCGGACCCGCAGCCATGGCCGACATCAAGACGGGCATCTTCGCCAAGAACGTCCAGAAGCGACTCAACCGCGCGCAGGAAAAGGTCAGCGGCGGGCGGCCGGGGCTGGGGCCGGGAATTAAACCATTTTGTTTTATTTGCAAATTAGGTCCTCCAAAAGCTGGGGAAAGCTGATGAGACAAAAGACGAACAGTTCGAAGAATATGTCCAGAACTTCAAACGGCAAGAAGTGAGTCCATTTGTTTAGTTTCTGGAGTGGGAAGATATTTAGCATCTGTGCTTGTGTTTTTTAGGCAGAGGGTACCAGACTTCAGCGAGAACTCCGAGGATATTTAGCAGCAATCAAAGGTAATGTGTATGAGTTGTTTACTGCATGTTACGTGTAACGGGAGTTGTTTCTCTCCAACACTAGGCATGCAGGAGGCCTCCATGAAGCTCACAGAGTCGCTGCATGAAGTCTATGAGCCTGACTGGTATGGGCGGGAAGATGTGAAAATGGTTGGTGAGGTAAGAGCTGGGGTGGCTTCCATGAGGCTCCCTAATTCAGCAGTGGTCTCTTTATTTCTTTTAGAAATGTGATGTGCTGTGGGAAGACTTCCATCAAAAACTCGTGGATGGGTCCTTGCTAACACTGGATACCTACCTGGGGCAATTTCCTGACATAAAGGTATTTTACTCTGTGTCTATAAAGGGAAGGATTCTTTCTTAGTGAGTGCATTTCCTGTTGACAGAATCGCATCGCCAAGCGCAGCAGGAAGCTAGTGGACTATGACAGTGCCCGCCACCATCTGGAAGCTCTGCAGAGCTCCAAGAGGAAGGATGAGAGTCGAATCTCTAAGGTAGGGATTGAGCCCATGGTGAATACCACTCTTAGTGTAAACACATGTTATGTTTCATTCCTAGGCAGAAGAAGAATTTCAGAAAGCACAGAAAGTGTTTGAAGAGTTTAACGTTGACTTACAAGAAGAGTTACCATCATTATGGTCAAGGTAAAAATGTTTCTCTATGGGTTGCACATGTTTCTTCTTTCCTCTTTGTGTTTCCACATGGCAGACGAGTTGGATTTTATGTTAATACTTTCAAAAACGTCTCCAGCCTTGAAGCCAAGTTTCATAAGGAAATTGCGGTGGTGAGTCATGACGATAATTTTTGCATATGGAAGACTAATAGACAAGTGGCCTCTGTCCCCTTAGCTTTGCCACAAACTGTATGAAGTGATGACAAAACTGGGTGACCAGCACGCCGACAAGGCCTTCACCATCCAAGGAGCGCCCAGGTAGGCCCCTGCTCATTGGAGCACCTGTAATGGGCCCCTTGCCCAATCCCCTGTGTTCCTCTAGTGATTCGGGTCCTCTCCGCATTGCAAAGACACCATCACCGCCTGAGGAGCCTTCACCCCTCCCGAGCCCGACAGCAAGTCCAAATCATACATTAGCACCTGCGTCTCCCGCACCAGCACGGCCTCGGTCACCTTCACAGGTAGGAAGAGGTCAAATATATTGGGGGATAGACTGGATTAATGTTTGTATTTAATGCTTCCTAGACAAGGAAAGGGCCTCCTGTCCCACCTCTACCTAAAGTCACCCCGACAAAGGAACTGCAGCAGGAGAACATCATCAGTTTCTTTGAGGACAACTTTGTTCCAGAAATCAGTGTGACAACACCTTCCCAGGTAAGTGCCTGGTTCAGGGCTGGTATGTCCATGTTTTATTTTGTTTTGTTGTTTGCTTTAACAGAATGAAGTCCCTGAGGTGAAGAAAGAGGAGACTTTGCTGGATCTGGACTTTGATCCTTTCAAGCCCGAGGTGACACCTGCAGGTTCTGCTGGAGTGACCCACTCACCCATGTCTCAGGTATCAGGTGCTTTTTGGATGTTTGGAGATATAACTAACAGTATTTTTGTTTATTTGCTTTCAGACATTGCCCTGGGACCTATGGACGGTAAGCCACTAATAACTCTGTTTTTTCATGTATTTTTTCCTTTGCTCTTCTGCATACTTTAAAGACTGACTCTTCAGAAAGTCTTTCCTTGTGTAACCTGATCATGGAGGAAACTCCAGACAGTGGGTTGGCCGAAGAAATTCAAAGATCTCAAAATGATATAGGTGCATTTACTTGGGGCCCTGACGCTAGTACAGACAGGGTCAGCCAAGAAGTTACCTCAGGTGGGTTTGGAGAAGACTCTGCATGTCCCTCCGAAACAGAGCAAGACATAAGATTATCCACCAGCCTGCTTTCGTCTGCTGACTGGCCCACTGTAGCTGAAGAGAGTGAGCATGCCCCGGGGCCAGCCTTTCCAGGTGGAAATGAACAACTGCCCCCAAAGCCTGCGCCGGAGGCTGGAGTTGCCATTGCTGCTTGTGTGGAGATGGAGCAGCTGTATGACCCACTTGACTCAGACATGCCAGCCATGGACACAGCTGGCCTGTTCAAAGAAAGTCATGAAGATATGAAGAAGTCAGATGAAGAGGAAGAGAAACAGAAGATGGAAGATTCTCTGTGGGCAGGTGTGGAGGCGTGTCAAAAGGTAGACACTGGAGCTATTGATATCAAGACACTAGAAGGTACAGAGGAATTTGAAGAGAAAGCATGTGAAAGGACAGGAAACAGAGTGGTAGAACTTCTTAATACCATAGGAAAGGAAGACCATAAGACCTTAAAAATTAATGAAGTGGAAACTAGAAAAGATCTAAGAGCAGGGTATAAGGAAAGTACAAACGCCAATGAAAATTATTTTGAGAAAACTGACCTATTAGAAAAGGACATGGAAGGAGGAGATATGGCAAAAGAACTTAGTGACAGAGACCAAGGTCTACATGATGGAATTCAAAAGGTAATCAATAATTGTGGAATGATAGAAGGCTTTGGAGCCAAACCTGCCAATCACCCAGATATCTTGAATCCATCTCTCCAGACCTACTCTGTATCTAATATTGAAGATGGCAGCCCTGAGGGATGGGATTTGACTAGAAAAGACATAAAGAAAAATGCAATAGACACTCCCAACCATGATATGATATTTTACCCAGCACAAGACAGTACAGATGCTGAAGAAATTCAGTGTGAGACTGTGTTAAATGCTCTTGTAGGTGACAGGGATAAAAATCAGGCTGTTTTATCAATAAAACTTGAAGTAGAAGCTCAGTCTAGGACTGACCTTAATTATTCTCTGGGAAGAGATGCAAACAGAAGAGATTTATGTTCATGTAAGGCAGAAAGTTCACTAATAGAAGGGTCTGAAAGAACAGTAACTGAGAACCGTAGTCATACTGTTAACTTGCCAAGAATTGCAGAGATAGACTCTTGGGGAACAGATCCAGGTCAAATCTGGCAGCCAAGCTTGGATTCAGCAATGAATAATTTGGATATAACAGGATTCTCTGGTATACCAGATGGCCAAGCAAGTGGATTTGCCAGTTGTCTGGATTCTATTAACCACTGGCCTATCAGAGATACAGAAGGCTTAGATAATAGCTGGACACATTCAGATGTAGTTGAGCACAAGGAAGAACTGAAGGTGGACTTACTAGCAGGTGATTGTAGGGAACAAGCCATTGCTAGCTGCTGGGAACAAAGCCAGGAGATAGCAAGACCATTGATTTTGGGGACCTCCTGGAATGCTAGCACTGAGAGTTCTGCTAGTTCCCGAGACCAGGACATCAACAACTCAGATTTATCTGAAGATGAAATTGCTAACCAGAGATATGGATTGTTGTACCAAGAAATAGAGGCTGACAAAGACGAGGTACTTACCCTGGTCTGTAGCATAGACTAGCCAATAACACAATCTGATTTTCGTTTCTGTTTAGGCTTCTGGTGGTTCATTTAATGGATTCACACAGGTAAGGAATCTGTTTTCTTACAAGATCCATCTAAACATCTTCTATTTTTATCCTTGATTTTCAGCCCCAGGATACTTCATTATTCACAATGCAGACAGACCAGAGTATGATCTGCAACTTGGTAAGTTGATTTGGGTTTGTGCTCTCAGGAAGTTTCCTCTAACCCTCAAAACAAACACTCCAAGGCTGAATCTGAACAGGCTCCACCCACAGAGCCAAAAGCAGAGGAGCCTCTGGCTGCTGTCACACCTGCCGTTGGTCTGGACCTTGGAATGGACACTCGGGCTGAGGAGCCAGTGGAGGAGGCAGTGGTGAGCACCACCTCCCTCTCACCCTCCATCTGGCAGACGTGGCCTGCTGGTTTCTGCCCTGCAGATCATACCTGGAGCTGATGCTGATGCAGCTGTTGGAACCTTGGTGTCAGCAGCTGAGGGGGCCCCAGGAGAGGAAGCAGAGGCGGAGAAGGCCACTGTCCCTGCCGGGGAAGGAGTAAGTTTAGAGGAGGCCAAAATTGGAACTGAAACCACTGAGGGTGCAGAGAGTGCCCAACCTGAAGCAGAGGAGCTCGAAGCAACAGTGCCTCAGGTGAGTGTCCCATGTCGCAGCCAGGGGAGCTCGCCGGGCATCGCCACGGTTTTTCTTCCCCCAGGAGAAGGTCATTCCTTCGGTGGTCATAGAGCCTGCCTCCAACCATGAAGAGGAAGGAGAAAACGAAATAACTATAGGTGCAGAGCCCAAGGAGACCACCGAGGACGCGGCTCCTCCGGGCCCCACCAGCGAGACACCGGAGCTGGCTACGGAGCAGAAGCCTATCCAGGACCCTCAGCCCACGCCTTCTGCACCAGCCATGGGGGCTGCTGACCAGCTAGCATCTGCAAGGGAGGCCTCTCAGGAATTGCCTCCTGGCTTTCTCTACAAGGTATTCTTATTTTTTAAGTCTCATTTATCCTTAATTGATTTTTATGTATTCTTATCTTCTGCAGGTGGAAACACTGCATGATTTTGAGGCAGCAAATTCTGATGAACTTACCTTACAAAGGGGTGATGTGGTGCTGGTGGTCCCCTCAGATTCAGAAGCTGATCAGGTAAAAGAAAAGATAGGAAGATGCTTTGGGCTTGGACCCTGAAAGTTCTGTCATTGTTTTTCAGGATGCAGGCTGGCTGGTGGGAGTGAAGGAATCAGACTGGCTTCAGTACAGAGACCTTGCCACCTACAAAGGCCTCTTTCCAGAGAACTTCACCCGACGCTTAGATTAGGGCAACAAGTACTGCAAGAAGGAGCTCAGTTACGGGGTTTTTAAACCTTCATGAAAACCTGAAGAGTTCACTTTTGTTATTATGCTCTTAATGATTTACAGACTGATGCCAGACAAACCTTGGGAAGATGTATCAATGGAGCATGTGTGCAAAAAAATGTAAGAGGAAAAAAAGTAAATTAAGGAAAAAATCCTCACTCATTCCCATGTTGTCAATAACAGGTTTGTTTGTGCTTTGTCCAAGCTGTGGAGACTCTTGTACTTGATCCCCTCCCACCAATTCTAAAGTAGCTTTCTCCAGATCAGACTTTAATTTCTCTGCATCAGGTGTATCGTATTGAGTGGCTGCCCTGCAGAAGATGTGATGAATTATCCTGTAGTACAAGATTATCTTATTCCCCTGCCCAGGTGTGAGCACGTGCTCTCGCTCCCTTTCAGGTTTACTATGTTTAAAACTAAACTGCTGCAAAAGTTCTCAATGTTCTTTTCCAACACATCTATATATATATGGACACACAGTCACGCAAGCTAGTTCCCATGACTCCTGGATCTATGTGTATGCAGAAGGCTACATATACATAGTTGCTTCTTTCCTTTCCATTGTAGCTCTTTGCCTCTCAATTGTCATTGATACATGCATTGCTCTTATTCTGTCTGGCATTACAATTGCAGTTTTGCCTAATGGCAAAACCAGCCATCCCATTGGCAAAAGAGTCAACAGTATCTGTGTTTGTACTGTGCAGTTTTCAGGATGAGATGACAGATAGCACGACTACACTGAGGCACCCTCAGAGAAGGCAGGGCCTGATTTATCTAGCTGTCCAGCCGCTGTGGCTGGAGGTAGGCTAGTTGGGATGGGCAGCTAAGCAGTCTTCTCTTCTGCCTTTATGAGATTGGGTAGAAAGATGGGGCATATTCATCTACCCCCAAAAGAACACTATAAAAACAGCTCCTCTATATTTCCACCTCTTTCTATTTATGCAACTCATCTTCACAGATTGTTCTAAAGTAAAATAGATGGTGTATGCTGTATCCACAAATCATCTGTAACAATTATGTTTTCAGTGCTGTGTCATTCCAAATAAACCTTTGGTAATCTTCAACGATTACCCTAATTCCTTTTGATGAGTCTTTTTTTTTTTTTTTT